CTTTGTTCACAAGCATTCTCAGTCAACCTAATCCTCCTGTAGTTATTGGTTAAGACTAGGGTGTGTAGCTGTTGGCCGTACAGGCCTAGACTTAACTTGCAATTGCATAGCGCTTCAGGTCTGCAAGCTCTTTCAAAACAGAGGTGAAGATACTGTCAAAGGTTAGACCATATGGCAAACTAAGTGTCAATGGTTTAGTAACGTTGCATTTGTGTGTGTGTTTATGGAGGTGGGGATGGGGCCAGCAGTAATTTAGAAACTTCCACAACCTATGCCCTATGCAGTTCTTTTCCATTCATTCAGTCAACAAAAATATTTTAGTTAAATATTTACTGAGCACCTATTGTGTACCAGGCACTATGCTAAGTGTTAGGGATACAGTTTTAATATATGTTACAGACACCAGCATTTTCACCATTATTATCCTATCTACAAACAATAAATCCCGCAGAAAGCCAAATACCTTCCCTGAAGTTTGTCTTGCAGATAATATTTAACTCAAGAATTGCCATCTTTAATTGAGGACTCCATCCTCCAATTATGGAAAGAGGATTCTCAGAACTATGCCCCCAATAGGATGCACTATAAGCCCTTGAACATCAAAAAACTGCTCTCAGTGGTTGCCTCTGAGGAGGGAGACTAGGAGACTGGGGCACGGGGGTGAGGGGTAGACTTGTCTCTGTGTCTATTTTTGTACTGTTTGACATTTTCCCCATGTGCATTTATTTTAACTTGCGCGGGCCGCGAGGCAAGGCTCACCTGCAGACCCTCGGGCCACCAGCAGGGAGGCACGCACTCCCCCTCGCAGCGCGCCCAGCCCGGGGTCAGCGGTGTGGCTGAGCTGGGGGGGAGCGCGGGGCGGTGGGGGGAGCCACCTCCCTGCGGGGCTCAGCGCTGGGGCCGGGAGCCCGGAGCCTCCGCGGGGAGGGACGCGCTAATGTTGCCGGGAAGCAGCTCCGGGTTGCAGGGCAGGAACGTGCCCTTCCCCCGCGGCAAACTTGCCGTCGCTGCGACGGAAGCAGGAACTTGCTAACCACAAAACCCGCCAGGCCGGTGCGGGAGCTGCGGAGCATCCGCTGCGGTCCTCGCCGAGACCCCCGCGCGGATTCGCCGGTCCTTCCCGCGGGCGCGACAGAGCTGTCCTCGCACCTGGATGGCAGCAGGGGCGCCGGGGTCCTCTCGACGCCAGGTAAAGGGGTCTCCCCAATACCCACCCCCGACAACTCATTGATGATTTTCCATTTTTGTTCTAGAGAGAAATCTCATCATCTGTGCAGCCTTCTTAAAGCAAACTAAGACCAGAGGGAGGATTATCCTTGACCTTTGAAGACCAAAACTAAACTGAAATTTAAAATGTTCTTCGGGGGAGAAGGGAGCTTGACTTACACTTTGGTAATAATTTGCTTCCTGACACTAAGGCTGTCTGCTAGTCAGAATTGCCTCAAAAAGAGTCTAGAAGATGTTGTCATTGACATCCAGTCATCTCTTTCTAAGGGAATCAGAGGCAATGAGCCCGTATATACTTCAACTCAAGAAGACTGCATTAATTCTTGCTGTTCAACAAAAAACATATCAGGTAAATAGTGGTTTCTTGGCAATCCTTTGTTCCAAAATCATGCTTATGAAACCTTTCATTGCAGGGGACAAAGCATGTAACTTGATGATCTTCGACACTCGAAAAACAGCTAGACAACCCAACTGCTACCTATTTTTCTGTCCCAACGAGGAAGCCTGTCCATTGAAACCAGCAAAAGGACTTATGAGTTACAGGATAATTACAGGTAATGAAAGCATTATACTTTTTCTTTTGTGAAAGCCTTCCTTTTATTTTCCATACATTTTCAGATTTTCCATCTTTGACCAGAAATTTGCCAAGCCAAGAGTTACCCCAGGAAGATTCTCTCTTACATGGCCAATTTTCACAAGCAGTCACTCCCCTAGCCCATCATCACACAGATTATTCAAAGCCCACCGATATCTCATGGAGAGACACACTTTCTCAGAAGTTTGGATCCTCAGATCACTTGGAGAAACTATTTAAGATGGATGAAGCAAGTGCCCAGCTCCTTGCTTATAAGGAAAAAGGCCATTCTCAGAGTTCACAATTTTCCTCTGATCAAGAAATAGCTCATCTGCTGCCTGAAAATGTGAGTGCGCTCCCAGCTACGGTGGCAGTTGCTTCTCCACATACCACCTCGGCTACTCCAAAGCCCGCCACCCTTCTACCCACCAATGCTTCAGTGACACCTTCTGGGACTTCCCAGCCACAGCTGGCCACCACAGCTCCACCTGTAACCACTGTCACTTCTCAGCCTCCCACGACCCTCATTTCTACAGTTTTTACACGGGCTGCGGCTACACTCCAAGCAATGGCTACAACAGCAGTTCTGACTACCACCTTTCAGGCACCTACGGACTCGAAAGGCAGCTTAGAAACCATACCGTTTACAGAAATCTCCAACCTAACTTTGAACACAGGGAATGTGTATAACCCTACTGCACTTTCTATGTCAAATGTGGAGTCTTCCACTATGAATAAAACTGCTTCCTGGGAAGGTAGGGAGGCCAGTCCAGGCAGTTCCTCCCAGGGCAGTGTTCCAGAAAATCAGTACGGCCTTCCATTTGAAAAATGGCTTCTTATCGGGTCCCTGCTCTTTGGTGTCCTGTTCCTGGTGATAGGCCTCGTCCTCCTGGGTAGAATCCTCTCGGAATCACTCCGCAGGAAACGTTACTCAAGACTGGATTATTTGATCAATGGGATCTATGTGGACATCTAAGGATGGAACTCGGTGTCTCTTAATTCATTTAGTAACCAGAAGCCCAAATGCAATGAGTTTCTGCTGACTTGCTAGTCTTAGCAGGAGGTTGTATTTTGAAGACAGGAAAATGCCCCCTTCTGCTTTCCTTTTTTTTTTTTGGAGACAGAGTCTTGCTTTGTTGCCCAGGCTGGAGTGCAGTAGCACGATCTCGGCTCTCACCGCAACCTCCGTCTCCTGGGTTCAAGCGATTCTCCTGCCTCAGCCTCCTAAGTATCTGGGATTACAGGCATGTGCCACCACACCTGGGTGATTTTTGTATTTTTAGTAGAGACGGGGTTTCACCATGTTGGTCAGGCTGGTCTCAAACTCCTGACCTAGTGATCCACCCTCCTCGGCCTCCCAAAGTGCTGGGATTACAGGCATGAGCCACCACAGCTGGCCCCCTTCTGTTTTATGTTTGGTTTTTGAGAAGGAATGAAGTGGGAACCAAATTAGGTAATTTTGGGTAATCTGTCTCTAAAATATTAGCTAAAAACAAAGCTCTATGTAAAGTAATAAAGTATAATTGCCATATAAATTTCAAAATTCAACTGGCTTTTATGCAAAGAAACAGGTTAGGACATCTAGGTTCCAATTCATTCACATTCTTGGTTCCAGATAAAATCAACTGTTTATATCAATTTCTAATGGATTTGCTTTTCTTTTTATATGGATTCCTTTAAAACTTATTCCAGATGTAGTTCCTTCCAATTAAATATTTGAATAAATCTTTTGTTACTCAGTAGTGTTCTCATAAGTAGCATGTCCAGCTGGATAACTTTCCATTTATTTCCACTAGCAAAATGATTATGTGGTGAAAATATGCGTTCCACGTTAAAATGACAACCCCCCCTTTTTCCCATCAGTGAGCAAAGAGCTTCACTTGGGAGAATCTAGCGGAATGTTAGCCCACATGGAGACAATGATAAGTCAGTTCTGATAAATGGCCATATCCACTTGGGATCTGTTCTAGTTAACTTGTGTGTGTGTGTGTGTGTGTGTGTGTGTGTGTGTGTGTGTGACAGAGTCTTGCTCTGTCACCCAGGCTAGAGTGCAGTGGCGCGATCTCGGCTCACTGCCAGCTCCGCCTCCTGGGTTCCCGCCATTCTCCTGCCTCAGCCTCCCAAGTAGCTGGGACTACAGGCGCCCGCCAACACGCCCAGCTAATTTTTTATATTTTTAGTAAAGACGGGGTTTCACTGTGTTAGTCAGGATGGTCTCGATCTCCTGACCTTGTGATCCGCCCGCCTCGGCCTCCCAAAGTGCTGGGATTACAGGCGTGAGCCACCGTGCCCGGCCTCTAGTTAACTTTTTAAAGAAGTATTATAGACATTTTCTAAACTTGTACTAAGTTAAAAATGTACCACTATTATTTTATATCCTTACTTAAATTGACCAGCAATCAGTCTAAGCTTAATTTAGAACAACATTGGAAATAATAACTAGCACAGGCCAGGCGCGGTGGCTCACGCCTGTAATCCCAGCACTTTGGGAGGCCGAGATGGGCAAATCACGAGGTCAGGAGATCGAGACCATCCTGGCTAACACGGTGAAACCCCGCCTCTACTAAAAATACAAAAAATTAGCCGGGCGTGGTGGCGGGCGCCTGTAGTTCCAGCTACTTGGGAGGCTGAGGCAGGAGAGTAGTTTGAATCCAGGAGGCGGAGGTTGCGGTGAGCCAGATTGCACCATTGCGCTCCAGCCTGGGCAACAGAGCCAGACTCCGTCTCAAAAATAATAATAATAATAACTAGCACTAACATGATGCTACAATTTTTACTGGTTACCAATTAAAATTTCTGAGAAAGGCTTTTAATAAAGTTTTCCAGACAAGTTATAGGTGAGGTAACAAAGAGTCCAGAAGTCCCCTGGGTCAGTTTGATACCTCTTTCCTCTGGACTTCAATTTGCTTATCTGCAAAACAGGAAATTTGATCCCTTCCAAGTGTCACCAGAGTTTTTAAAGATAAAAATGGAATTCAGATGCGAACTTAATACAGTGAGCACTAGAGGGCAGTAGCTGGTTAATAAGTACAGCAATTAAGACAAATGCAGGAAATGACAGAAAAGGCTTTTCTTCTCCTTCCTCCTCACCTCTTCCTTCCTCCTCACCTCCTTCCCCTCTGCTCTTCTGGTACCCCTCCCCCATTTCCCTGGTTTACACTAAGTTCATAAAGTACATTAAGAGGAAAGCTGGTCTATTGAAAATACTACTTTTCTTATATTTTCCAACTTAACAGCTTGACACAAATCTCCAAGGGGTTTACATAAGCTTTAAGTAGGCTGAATAAATAAAACCTTGAGTCAATTTAACTTAACAAGTATTTATTGAATATCCACATGTAGGCCAGAATCAGATTAGTAACCAGGTGCCTTGGAATTTTAAAATTTCTCCTCTCTTTATTAATGGATTTAGCGAGTGGAAATCAGGCTTTCTGTGATGGTTTATAAAGGTATTTTCCTGGCTCTCTTGGAGTTCTCTGTCCACCTTGCTGCAGTCTTTGTTGTGATGGGGAGACCACATGGGAGCGGTCCAGATGAGTGATGCTACGGGCCCAAACTGTTAGTGGCCGTGAGGATATAGGTTGTAGGGGACATCTGGAGTGGAAAGAGTGCTCTTCTCACACAGCTCTCTCTACTTACTGCCCCTAGGATGGTGGGTGCAACTGTGGCAAGGGCAGTCAGGGTAGGGGAATCCCTTAGAGGAATTCAGCAGTGACTAGTCTGGTTAGCCTTTCCCACAAGGCCCATTGAGTTATGAGCCCCCTCCTTTGGTTTGTAGAAAGAGAAGGTAGCAGCCTAGAACAGGTGAGAAGATGAGGTAGGTCCTTCTGCTCAAACATCCTCTCTCCGTATTTTACCAACACGATACTGACCTAGGTTAAAAAGCTACTCTTGGCCAGGCGTGGTGGCTCACGCCTGTAATCCCAGCACTTTGGGAGTCCAAGGTGGGTGGATCACCTGAGGTCAGGAGTTCTAGACCAGCCTGGCCAACATGGTGAAACCCCATCTCTACAGAAATACAAAAATTAGCCAGGCATGGTGGCAGACACCTGTAATCCCAGCTACTTGGGAGGCTGAGGTAGGATAATTGCTTGAGGCCGGGAGGGGGCGGTTGCAGTGAGCCAAGATCGCTCCATTGCACTCCAGCCTAGGCGACAGAGCAAGACTCTATCTCAAAAAAATAAAATAAAATAAAATAAAAATAAGCTACTCTTAGCCAGGCACATAGTGGCTCACATCTGTAATCTCAGCCCTTTGGGAGACTGAGGTGGGAGGATCACTTGAGCCCAGGAGGTCGAGGCTGCAGTGAGCCATGATCACGCCACTGCACTCCAGCCTGGGCGACAGAACGAGAGCCCATCTCAAAAAAAAAAACAAAACAACAACAACAAAAAAAAAACTAAAAAACTCTTAAAAAACCTGAGGACTCCTGGATGAATACTGTTATGTGCCTGTTTCTCAATTACCCCTGGCCTGAGTGAGGAACTTTTGGAACTCTTTGGCTCCCAGACTGTGGTGGGCACTACCGGTCAGCTGCCCAGCAGCCAGCCCTAGTCCCACTTCTGCCTCATTTGTTACAGGTTGGAAGTGCCAGGTTCAGGGATGGGCCTGTGACCCAAGTTTTAGCTGAAAGGAAACCTACTAGGGACTTCTAGGAGAGATTTTCTTGCTTGTAAAGGGAAGGCTGCACAAGGAGAAAAGCCCTTTCTAACCACATCCCCTTATTTCATGCTTGGGATGCTGACCATGTGAAGACTTGGTTGTTGGAGCTGTGGTGGCCTCCCTGCCATGATGAGGGGAGAAGGCACTGCCACACTGAGCGTGGCAGTGGGTACAGGAAGAGTCCAGTCTCCGGGATGCCTTGGTTAATTGACAGGACAAACCCTGGAACTGCCAACTTCCATCTTGTTCTGTAATAATAAATCTCTAATATTTGTACCACTTTCAGTCGAGTATTCTATGATTTATTACTTATTGAT